CTTCTAACCCCTCTTCCATGGTATCTCCTAGAAGAGGATTGTACTAACCCAACTTCTACCCTATTTCCTAATGTGTTTTCAACTACTAAAAATTGTACCTCCCTTCCTGCAGGATACTACCTACTGTGACATAACTCCGTCTTGCCTAGTGGTTTCACCCAGGAGTGAACTCAGATCCCAGTCCACCCTTCTCCTGAGTGGTGTCTCCAAAAAATAGATTGTACCATCCTGATGCCTCCTCTTATCTCCCTTATTTCTCTCAGGATCCCTGGCTTCCTAGTTCCCCCATGGTTTCTCCTAGTAAATCGTTGTTTTCTGCAGTGTGCCGTAACCAAGGGGTAACTTAGGTATTGTAAATATAACAGCCGGAGGCGGTGGCTCACGCCTATAACCCCAGCATTTTGGGAGGCCGTGGTGGGTGGATCATTTGAGGTCAGGAGTTCGAGACCAGCGTGACCAGTAGAGACGTGAAACTGCGTCTCTACTAAAAATACAAAAAAATTAGCTGGGTGTGGTGGCGCTTGCCTGTAATCCCAGCTACTCGGGAGGCAGAGGCAGGAGAATCGCTTGAACCTGGGAGGCAGAGGTTGCAGTGAGCCGAGATGGCGCCACTGCACTCCAGCCTGGGCGACAGAACAAGACTCTGTCTCAAAACAAACAAACAAACAAAAAAAAACATAAAGCTCCAGATCCTATCTTCAGGAACTTCTTCTTGGGTACAAGCGTGGTCACACTGGTTACAGTCTTGCATTCTATGTGAAAATCCTTGCCTTACTCTAGTCAACACTCCAGGAGGCGGACTCCTCCACTGTACGGAATCGATACGCATCAAAGATGGCGACCCACACAAATAAACACCATAAGGGCGCGGTTATATTCTCTGCCCGTGAGCGCCGATTACGGAAACTGCACGATGTCTCTAAATATGTGTGTGCTCCCTGTTGACTGTGGGCTGAAATTGGCTTCCAAGTTAATTTAGAGCATGCGCAATATCAACAGTCCATAAGGGGAGGTGCTAGAAGTCGGACCGGAAGTGGAAGTGGTCCCCGAAGGCTATTTCGCCGCTGGCGTCAGGACTATTTTCACGTTTTAATGCCGAGAGGTCTCTGTGACGATTTTGGTTGGTTGCAATTAGGGATTCTGTGAAGTCAGGTTGAATGACTACGTGGACATTGTTTTTCTAGGTTCTTGGGTGTCTCTGGGGAGTCCCTGGGCCAGACCTTCCTCCAGACTCCAGCCCACCTCTTCGGAGCAGCTCTGCTGAGTTCACAGATGACCACTAAACTTCAGGCACCCTAGACAAAAAGGGTTGAGATCCAGTGTGGCCATGCCAGCTAGTTGGACCTCACCCCAGAAATCCTCAGCCCTGGCTCCAGAGGATCATGGCAGCTCCTATGAGGTGAGGAGGAGGAGTCCCAAGGGGTGGAATTTTATGCACATTGAACAGGAATGTGCCCTTACAGGGATCAGTGTCCTTCAGGGATGTGGCTATCGATTTCAGCAGAGAGGAATGGCGGCACCTGGACCTTTCTCAGAGAAACCTGTACCGGGATGTGATGCTGGAGACCTACAGCCACCTGCTCTCAGTAGGTAAGCACAGTCACCTTGGTATCTGAAAGGAGGGACCCAGACCTTTATCATTTCCCATGAACAGGGTATCAAGTTCCTAAACCAGAGGTGGTCATGTTGGAGCAAGGAAAGGAACCATGGGCACTGCAGGGTGAGAGGCCACGTCACAGCTGCCCAGGTGAGTGAAGTGAGGTGAATGTGACTCAGGTTTTTCTATACTTACTGTGAATGTACTCCAACAGGAGAGAAATTATGGGACCATAATCAACATAGAAAAATCATCGGTTATAAACCAGCTTCCTCTCAAGATCAAAAAATTTATTCTGGGGAAAAATCCTATGAGTGTGCTGAATTTGGAAAGAGCTTCACCTGGAAGTCACAGTTCAAGGTACATCTGAAAGTTCCTACAGGAGAAAAACTCTATGTATGTATTGAATGTGGGAGGGCTTTTGTACAGAAGCCAGAATTCATCACACATCAGAAAACCCATATGAGAGAGAAGCCCTATAAGTGCAATGAATGTGGAAAATCCTTTTTTCAAGTATCGTCTCTTTTCAGGCATCACAGAATTCATACCGGAGAAAAACTATATGAATGTAGTGAATGTGGGAAAGGTTTCCCTTATAACTCAGATCTCAGTATACATGAGAAAATTCATACTGGAGAGAGACACCATGAATGCACTGACTGTGGCAAAGCGTTCACACAAAAGTCCACACTCAAGATTCATCAGAAAATCCATACAGGCGAGAGATCCTACATCTGTATTGAATGCGGGCAGGCCTTCATCCAGAAAACACAATTGATTGCACACCGAAGAATTCATAGTGGAGAAAAACCATATGAATGCAATAACTGTGGCAAATCCTTCATTTCCAAGTCACAACTTCAGGTACATCAACGTGTTCACACAAGAGTGAAGCCCTATATATGTACCGAATATGGGAAGGTCTTCAGCAATAATTCCAACCTCATTACACATGAGAAGATTCAAAGTAGAGAGAAATCTTCCATATGTACTGAGTGTGGGAAGGCCTTTACCTACAGGTCAGAGTTGATTATTCATCAGAGAATTCACACTGGAGAGAAACCTTATGAATGCAGTGACTGTGGGAGAGCCTTCACTCAGAAGTCAGCACTCACAGTGCATCAGAGAATTCATACAGGAGAAAAATCGTATATATGCATGAAATGTGGACTGGCCTTCATCCGGAAGGCACACTTGATTACACATCAAATAATTCATACTGGAGAGAAACCTTATAAATGTGGTCACTGTGGGAAATTGTTTACTTCCAAGTCACAACTCCATGTTCATAAACGAATTCACACAGGAGAAAAGCCCTATGTATGCAATAAATGTGGGAAGGCATTCACCAACCGGTCAAATCTCATTACACATCAGAAAACTCATACAGGAGAGAAATCTTATATATGTTCCAAATGTGGAAAGGCCTTCACCCAGAGGTCAGACTTGATTACACATCAGAGAATCCATACTGGGGAGAAGCCTTATGAATGCAATACTTGTGGAAAAGCCTTTACTCAGAAGTCAAATCTTAATATACATCAGAAAATTCACACTGGAGAGAGACAGTATGAATGCCACGAATGTGGGAAAGCCTTCAACCAGAAATCAATACTCATTGTTCATCAGAAAATTCATACAGGAGAGAAACCCTATGTATGCACTGAGTGTGGAAGAGCTTTCATCCGCAAGTCAAACTTTATTACTCATCAAAGAATTCATACTGGAGAGAAGCCTTATGAATGCAGTGACTGTGGGAAGTCCTTTACCTCCAAGTCTCAGCTCCTGGTGCATCAGCCAGTTCACACAGGAGAGAAACCCTATGTGTGTGCCGAGTGTGGGAAAGCCTTTAGTGGCAGGTCAAATCTCAGTAAGCACCAGAAAACTCATACCGGAGAAAAGCCCTACATTTGTTCTGAATGTGGGAAGACCTTTCGACAGAAGTCAGAGTTGATTACACATCACAGAATTCATACTGGAGAGAAACCTTATGAGTGCAGTGACTGTGGGAAGTCTTTCACTAAAAAATCACAGCTCCAAGTGCATCAGCGAATTCACACTGGAGAGAAGCCTTACGTGTGTGCTGAGTGTGGGAAGGCCTTTAGCAACAGGTCCAATTTGAATAAACATCAGACAACACACACTGGAGACAAACCCTACAAGTGTGGCATCTGTGGGAAAGGCTTCGTTCAGAAATCAGTGTTCAGTGTTCATCAGAGCAGCCACGCTTGAGAGAAACAGTGTGAGAAAACCCCCCTGAGGGTTGGGTCTGATTGTACACTGTTGCACGCATGCAGCAGAAAAATATGTATATTATTGTAAATAGAAATGACCACATCAGAATGTCACACATGGCTGTTCTGGAGAGGGCCTCTGAGAAGGCACTGAATGAGGCGAGGGACCCTTCCTACATTGTCACCATCCCCAGTAAACCTTGGGTCATTATTCATACTGACAAGGAACCGAGTCAATTTGGTGAATAGGAAAAGCCTTCTCATGAAAACTACAATAGAATACTGTTACCAAATTCTTCATAAGAAAGATCATATTATGGGAATGATAATCCTGTTTACTGTGGATTAGGTATAGTGCCAACAGTTTGAATGGTAAGACAACATAATATATATGATAGTGATGAATCCTTCTGTGAGTTGTTTGTTCCAGAACACACTGTCTAGTAGAATTGTGGGTATTTTCTTCTTTTGAATCGAACACAGTTGTGCATATCCAATTCCCCATTGAGTATTTCTATCAAGCAAGAGATACTGCAATAAGACAAACTCCCTGTGTATTCAGACACAGACCTCAGAGCGTATGTTGAGTCCCCATTGTCATAGAAAAAGACTTACAGTCCCCTTCATTATCTGCCAGGACTCTCTCTGAGCCCCACAGGTTCTCAGCACATTGTGTTTGACACCCAGCACAGTGTTTTTTCTTTTTCTTTCTTTCTTTCTCTTTCTTTCTTTCTTTCTTTCTTTCTTTCTTTCTTTCTTTCTTTCTTTCTTTCTTTCTTTCCTTCTTTCTTTCTTTTTCTTTCTTTCTCTTTCTTTCTTTCTTTCTTTCTTTCTTTCTTTCTTTCTTTCTTTCTTTCTTTCTTTCTTTTTTTGAGACAGAGTCTTGCTCTGTCGGGCAAGCTAGAGTGCAGTGGCGCTATCTTGGCTCACTGCAACCTCCGTCTCCCGGGCTCAAGCAATTCTCCTGCCTCAGCCTCCTGAGTAGCTGGGATTGCGTGTGCCACCACGCCCAGCTAATTTTTGTATGTTTAGTAGAAACGGGGGTTTCACCATGCTGGCCAGGCTGGTCTCGAACTCCTGACCTCATGATCCGCCCGCCTCGGCCTCCCAAAGTCCTGGGATTACGGACGTGAGCCACTGCGCCCGGCCCAGCACAGTGTTTTGTACACTCCCACCACCCTCAAGAAAGCCTTTGAGGTTAGGATTTTCAGGTCATCTGGGAGAACTTAAATTCTTCCTTCTGCTATTACAATTCTTCTCACTCAGTTGCCTGCCTCTTTTTTTTTTTTAATTTACTTGTGACTGAGTTGAAGCCCAGCATTTTACTTTCCTTAATGATCTGACTTTCATAAGTTGATAAGTCATGAAATCATTATCTTACATTATATGAGATATGAGATAAATCATAAATCATATGAAATTGATAACTCATATGAAAACCAACCCCACCATATGTTCACTGTCTACTTGTGTCCATCTTCGTCCCACGCACCCCACAAGGACCTTCCCCGCCATGTGCCTCAAACATCAGTTCCTGACTCAGGGCCTTTGTATTTGCAGTGCCCGTTGCAAAGAGCACAATTCTTTATTTTATCTGTGGCTTGTCCGTCATGTCTTTTTTTCCATGACACCTCCACACAGGCCTTCCCTGCCTGCCTGGTTTAAAATTCCAGCCCCTTACCCTTCCTCCTTTATTCTTCTCCCTAGCAATTTCCACCATGCTGCCTGGTGTATTTTCCTCATTTCTCTGTGGCTTCTACACTAGAAAATATTTCCCTTTTGTTCACCACTATGAGTCTAGACCCATGACTGCCATACAGCAGGCATTCCATAAATGCACCTGTGGAGAGTTGACCCATGCTTGTTGCGTGACTTCTGTCTGATTTTTTTCTGTGTTGCAGCATAAGAAGCGCTAATAGGGAGAACCAACTTGGCTAAAACACACCAGGCTTTTTCACCTCTAGTCTGTACCTGGGCTGTATCCCTTCTCAACCCTAAAGCTAAAAAGTCATTGTGAACCTTTTGGTCTGATGCTAAAGAAGGGAAAACAGGTACAGGAAATCCCATGTGGATGCTTGCTTCCAGGATTTCCTGCCATGATTCCAGAATCCCACAGCTCCAACATGATTGCAAAAGACTCCCTGCTCATTTTTCCTCAGCATGCACAGCGCTGTCCTGTCTCAGTTGCAACTCGACAGAGCCGCATTTACTCCAGAACCCAATCCACACACCTGCTCATCCTGCCCCGAGAGGAGTGCCTGAAGCCAATAGCAGGGAACTAGAGCAGACTTGGGTGGATCTTCATTGGATATTAGGTATCTTGCCCTAGATAGGCAGCAGTGGCCTTACAGATGCTGACAGATGATCTGATTAGATGCACAGTTGCTGGGTGGCGTCTGGGGCCAGTCTATTGGCAGTTCTGGGAGTGGGAACTATTTGGGCTCTGCAAAGATGGTTTCACCTTTAAGAAGGGCAGTATGGGGAGGTGAAGATGGGGCCCAAAGGATAGAACATAGTCAAAGAAGCAGGGCCACAATGCCCCTTTAATTCCCAAGCCCTAGTTGGGCAGTGCTTGGTGACACATCCCATTACCTCACCTTAGATCAATGTCTACTGAGCCATCATTAGCTCTGCTTCCTCACTTCTTCACAGTATCTGATGGCCCATCACATGCTGCTCAACATCTTAGACCAATGTCTGCTCACCCATTACCTCCCTTCACCTCATCCAGCACTGTATCTGAAGCTTCACTATTCTTCCTTCAGTTTTGGATATTTTGTGATACAACATTATCCCCAACTTAGGACAATGTCAGCTGACTCTCAGGAGGGTGCCTGGAGATCACCTCTTCCTTCCTAACATACCCTAGAACAAGGTCTGGTCCCCTTCATTATTCCCATTTTACCTTACTCCTAAGTGTATCACTCCTCATGAATTCCAGGAAATATGGAGGAAAACACATTTCACTGTACATGACTTTCAATAATTTCTCCTTTATATTTATTGTAACGTGATATTTTAGTGCTGACATATATATGTATATGTATGCCCATTTATATAAAAGACTAGTTTTTAGAGAAATTTTAGGTTCACAGCAAAATGGGGCAGAAGGTACAGAGATTTCCCATATATCCCCTACCCTCACATATACACAGCCTCCCCCATCATCAACATCCCCCTTCAGAGTGGTACATTTGTTACAATTGATGAAACTACATTGACACTATCGGCCAAAGTCCATGGTTTAATTAGGGTTCAGTCTTGATGTGCATTCTGTGGGTTGAGACAAATGAATAATGACATGTATGCATTATTACAGAAGGATAAAGAGCCGTTTCACTGTCCCAATAATCCTCTGTGTTTCGCCTACTCCTCTAAACTCCTGGCTATTTTCTTTTGTCTCCATAATTTTGCCTCTGAACCATAAAGTATGCAGCCTTTTCAGATTGATTTGTTTCACTTAGTAATGTGGATTTAAGTTTCTTCCATGTCTTTTCGTAGCTTGCTAGCTCTTTTTTTTTTTTTTTTCTCATTGAATAATATGCTATTGTCTGGAAGTACCATGACTTATTTATCCATTCACCTACTGAAGGACACCTTAATTGCTTCCAAGTTTTGTTGATTATGAATAAAGATGCTATAAACACCTGTGTGCAGGTTTTTGTGTGAACATGACTG